GTGAAGGAGAAACAGACTAAGGGAAGAGAGAGGGAGGGAAGGCGGTCAGGGGAGTTTCTTTGAGGATGTGACACTCGGGACACAAAGGAAGCAAGTTACACAGGAATGGGGAGAAGAGGACTCCAGACAGGGGAAAGGGGGACCTTGATGGGTCTGGGGTCCACACACAGGCTGTGAATGCAGGGAGTGATGTAGATTTAGCTTTGGAGAGACCTGGAAATCAATGCTGGTCTCTCCATCTCCCCCTGTTCTTGGAAATGGACCACCAGGCGTGAGGTTTGGGGAGGCCACTGGCTGCTTCTCCGGTGTCTTCCTGTATCAGCCACAACTAGCACACGGAGGGATGCTGGCCAGACCTGGCTTCATCAGGATGACACGCCCAGCTAACCTCATACCTCCCCCTTCATCAACACTCCCCCATGTTGGGGAGGCAAGGCAGGGAAAGGTCCCCCATGGTGCAGCTGAGGAAATGGAGGCGCAACACTCTGCACTGTGCCAGGTGCAGAGGAGGGGGGCCGGAAGGGCTTTGCCACGGTGTCCCCCAGGAGACCACCTTCTGGGAGCAGGTGACCTCTTGAGGGGTTCTGCGGAGGAAGTTCCCAGAAGTCAGCCGAGGGGACTTGGTGGAGGTGGCAACGCACAGGGCGGGTGACAAAGTACACATCCCGTGGGGTAGCAGCGGGGGAGGGGAGAGGTGCCCTGAAGGGGCGGCGGGAGGGGCTCAGAGGCGTGATCCCGTTGGTGGGGCGTTTAGGACCTTGGGTGGAGGCGGGACCCCGCGAGCGGTTTGAGGGAGGCTGTCCTGGGCATCCGAAGATTGGCGGAGACTGGCCGTTTGGAAGTGGGCGGGGCAAGGGAGGTCAGGGGGCGGGGCCAGGGAGCCGGGGTGGGTCCGGGCCGTTCAGAGGCGGGGCGGGAGGGGACAGGGGCGGGGCCGGGGCGGGGAAGGGGCGGGGCCGGACCGGGGCCGGGCCGGGCCGGGGCGGGGCGAGCGGAGCCGGGGGCGCGCGGGCGGCGGCGGCGCGGAGGTGCGCTCGCCGGTGCTGTGTTTGGCGGGTGGTGGCGGCGGCGGCGGCGACGGCGACGCGCACAGAGGCGGACTGTGGCTTCCTTGGTGCTCGCGGCGGGCTGCGGGCCGGGCCGCCCGCCCTCCCCGCCGCCGCCGCCCCCGAGCCTGCGGGCGGCGCCGAGGCCGAGGAGCGCTCGCTGCAGCACATGCTGCGTGCCATAGCGGAGGAGCGCGGCCGTCTTAGCCTGCGCCGCGAGGTCTGCGGCCTCGGTGAGTGGGACCCGGGGGCGAGGCCGGGCCGGCTTCCTCACTCCTGTCTGGCCTCCCTCTGCAGGGTGCTTCAAGGATGACCGCATCGTCTTCTGGACTTGGATGTTCTCCACCTACTTCATGGAGAAATGGGCTCCCCGGCAGGACGACATGCTTTTCTATGTGCGCCGGAAGCTGGCGTACTCCGGCAGCGAAAGCGGTGCAGACGGGAGGAAGGTGAGTGACCCCCGGCCCCTGCCCCTGCGTCTCTGGGCACTCACTTCTGCTCTGGGCCTCGCAGGCAGCTGAGCCTGAGGTGGAGGTGGAGGTGTACCGGCGGGACTCCAAGAAGCTGCCAGGCCTGGGAGACCCTGACATCGACTGGGAGGAGAGCGTCTGCCTGAATCTCATCCTGCAGAAGGTATGGGGTGGGATGGGTGGGGCTGCGGATTGCTCCCTGCACGCTGACCCGTGCTCTCTTCCAGCTGGACTACATGGTGACCTGTGCGGTGTGCACACGTGCTGACGGCGGGGACATTCACATCCATAAGAAGAAATCTCAGGTGAGCCCTGGCACGAGAGCCCCCAGCCTCCTCTCACTTGTCCTCCAAATCTGCTTTCTTCCAGCAAGTGTTCGCGTCCCCCAGTAAACACCCCATGGACAGCAAGGGGGAGGAGTCCAAGATCAGCTACCCCAACATCTTCTTCATGATTGACAGCTTCGAGGAGGTGAGCTCTGCACAGGGCCTCTCTCCTTAGCTTCACGTCCCTGTCTCTTTGTGTCCTGGCCCAGGTGTTCAGCGACATGACCGTAGGGGAAGGAGAGATGGTCTGTGTGGAGCTGGTGGCTAGTGACAAAACCAACACGTTCCAGGGGGTCATCTTTCAGGGCTCCATCCGCTACGAGGCGCTCAAGAAGGTGTATGACAACCGGGTGAGTGCGGGGCGGCCTCACGGGTGTTCTTCCCTGACTCAGGCTGCCCCGCGCCGGCCCCCAGGTGAGCGTGGCCGCCCGCATGGCACAGAAGATGTCGTTTGGCTTCTACAAGTACAGCAACATGGAGTTTGTGCGCATGAAGGGCCCCCAGGGCAAGGGCCACGCCGAGATGGCGGTCAGCCGAGTGTCTACAGGTGACACATCCCCCTGTGGGACTGAAGAGGACTCCAGCCCAGCTTCGCCCATGCACGAGCGGGTAAGGGCTGCACAGCTGGGGGCGGGGGCTCCCTACTCTGGTGACTTTGGCTGCTTGTTCCCAGGTGACCTCCTTCAGCACACCCCCCACCCCAGAACGGAACAACCGGCCTGCCTTCTTCTCCCCATCCCTCAAGAGGAAGGTGCCCCGGAACCGGATCGCTGAGATGAAGAAGTCGCACTCGGCCAACGACAGCGAGGAGTTCTTCCGGGAGGACGACGGTGGAGGTGACCCCCCACTCCGTGCCCTAGGGTCCCCGTGGGGGCCTTGACCTGGCCTTCTTTCCTCCAGCCGATCTGCACAATGCAACCAACCTGCGGTCTCGGTCCCTGTCGGGCACAGGACGGTCCCTGGTCGGGTCCTGGCTGAAGCTGAACAGAGCAGATGGAAACTTCCTTCTCTATGCACACTTAACCTACGTCACGTTGCCGCTGCATCGGATTTTAACAGGTAATGCTGGCGGATGTGGGGAAGCAGCCGCATGTTTCACCTGCTTCCCTCCTGCCGGCCCTAGACATCCTGGAAGTTCGGCAGAAGCCCATCCTGATGACCTAGCCGCGTGCGGAGCCTGCGCAGAGCCCCGGCCGGGCCCAGCCCTCGGAGTGCTGCCAAGTGCCTACCTGTCCACCGCCACCGGGGTCTGCGATGGCACGCCAGTGCTGGAGCCGCAGCCAGGCGAGGCCACTCGACTCCCGGGGCCGGGGCCGACTCCACGAACACCAGCCCAAACTGAAGTGCCTCTTCCCTCCCCTGCTGGCGCTGCTCCGCCCTGTGCCCCCCGCCCATCGCCCCCCACCCATCTCTGGAGAGCCCTCTGCACCCAAAGAGGACTAGAGATGCCGAGCGGCCATGAGAGAGAGCGGAAGGAGCAGCTGATGCCCAGAGCGGGGCCAGAGCGGCGGGTCTATGTTCACGTCCCCCCAGCAGCAGGCGGAACCACCCAGCCAGGGCACTCAGTGCATTGGACTGTCCACATGTTCTTGAGGAAAGCCGGTGGAAGATTCTGGAATGCCGTGCGGATGAACTTCAGCACCCGAGTCAGTCCCAGCTCATCCTCCCCAGTTTACCACTTTGTTCTAATAGGAGATGGGAACACGAGAAGTTTGATGGCTTTGCCCTGGGCTGGGAATACCTCACCCACGCCCAGTTCCAGAAAGGCCTCCAGCTGAGCAGACGGCCCCGATCCCGCCAGAACGGCCTTTTGCTTCCAGCCAAAGAACACCGCCAACACGCACACCTCCAACCTGGGACATCCCACGCTGGGCCTCGCACGGAGGAACCTGCAGAATTTGGATTCTGAGGGTAGTCGGGAGGCCTCGGTAGCCAGGCAGAACAGGATATCTGCCAAAGGGTGTCTGATGTGGGGTGGGGCTGGCATCCTCCCAGGAAGGTTCTAGGTGGGACCCCGTCTTCTGGGGGCGGGGGTGTCTTTTCATCTTCCCTGGTTTCCTAGAACTCACTTCCTTTGACGGCGTGTGTTGGTCCCATCTCTCAGACCAGCTCACTGAGGCAGAGGAGTTGCTCAGAGGCTCACATGGGCACCCCCATTGGTTCGTGTGAGCAGCTGCCCAGCCCCAGGCCTGCCCTCGGCCTGGTCCAGCATGAAGGCGTTTCCATCTGCAAGGATGCACGGTACCCTCCCCGAGAGCAGGCCTGTCCCCTACCCAACTGGGAATAAACTGGAAGCTGGGTCTCTTTGTTGCTATGTTTTTTTGTTTGAAGTTCCCAGGAATATTTGAGGGGTTCCGGTGATGTGTTTAGGGATCTTCTCTGTGGGGGAAAAGGAAGAGGAGGGTCTTGTTCTCCCATCTGTTTATTCTTTGGGCTCTGGGAACAGGGGACTACTTTGGGGCTTTCTCCAGACTTTTGTATGTTGTTATTAAAAGCGAGCTATTGCATTTCATTCTGCCTCAGTTTGCCCACCTGTGAAATGGGGCTGATACCACCTACCTCACTGAAGTCCCAGGGTTCAAGTGTGTGGCTGGGTCAGGGCGTGGTCACCCGTCATTCTGCATAGGTCGGGTTGGATGTTAGACTCCTGGGATGCCCTCCTCCCCCTCGCCCTTTGTAATAACCTAATCTGAGACCGTGCTTGGTGGGGGGATGTGAACTTTCTCTCTCCCCCAGCAGTGTCTGCTCAGGCCTGACAGCTCAGCTCTGCACGATTTCATGTTCCTAAACCCATGTCTTAGGGCAGCACAGAGCCAGGTCATGTCATGCCCCAAAGTGTGGGGACAGAGCCTCAGGGAGCCCCGAGCATGGTCCAGCCCCATTTGAGTGCTCTCCGGGGATGCCAAATGCTGCTTCCAAGTTTGAGTCCATGTGGCTAAAATACACCCATTTCTTCAGGAACTCTTCCCCTGGTTGTTCTGGGGATCTTGGGAGAAACACAGCCCTGACAGCTCGTCCGTGGGAAGATGAGGCAGTCCAGGTTGTGAGGAGCACAGCGGCCCGCCCTCTGTTCTCAGAGGTGAGGGGCGGGAGAAGGTTGTCTCCTCTGGGGCCAGCATTTGGCCAAGCTCGGAGGCTTGGCCAGCACTGCTGGATGGCTCAGAGCAAGCTGGGCTCCCCGTCTGTAAGATGGCAAAAATGCTGCCCCCCTCACAGGGTGACCATGAGGACCAGTCACAGTGATGTGTGAAAGGGCTCGCTGGTCACAGAAACGTGTACAAATCATGCTATTTTAGAGATCAGCCCTCAATTTGTAAGGCATGTGAACAGGGCACGCGGTGGGCTGGTGGTTTCATAGCCGACACACAGCGCCTACCATGTGCAGCTGCCTGTCCGACCCCATCTTACAGACGAGAAAACCAGCACACAGGCACCAAGGAACTGTCCGGAACTAACAGCAGGGGCCGGCGATGGGAGTCAAACCCAGGCACGCGGCCTGGCCTGCATGCTGAGCCACATGGTGCTGTCCGGACAGATGGACAGACACTCGGTGGAGTCTGCCTTTCTCAGGCCCTAAATCCCTCTCCAAAGGGTACTTGCGATGCCGGATTTAAAACTTGCTCAGAGCCACTTAGCCACTTGAGAACCAGACAGTAAGGTGTTACTCCCAGGTTTGTTTTTCCAAAGTAACAGATGACATGTGGAATAAAGTAATAGAGTAACAAGTGGCAGGGCCAGAACCAGGGTCCCCAAAGTCCTGGTGTTGGCACATTTGTACTTCTTGTAAGACCATCTTTAATTTTTCTGGGAACACACCTGCCTTTTGTGTAATGCGGGGAAGACTAATGCATGGTGACACCTAGTTTTCCTCAACAGGACACTTGATCCCAAAACCCCTTTAAGACCTTAGGTTTCCTCAGCGGAAAACTGTACTTTAATCCCAAACCCCCTTTAAGACATATTGGGGCTGGGCGCAGTGGCTCACGCCTGTAATCCCAGCACTTTGGGAGGCTGAGATGGGTGGATCACCTGAGATCAGGAGTTCAAGACCAGCCTGACTAACATGCTGAAACCCCATGTCTACTAAAGATAGAAAAATTAGCTGGACATGGTGGCAGGCACCTGTAATCCCAGCTACTCGGAAGGCTGAGGAAGGAGAATCACTTGAACCTAGTAGGCAGAGGTTGCAGTGAGCCGAGATCACGCCATTGCATTCTAGCCTGGGCAACGAGAGCGAAACTCTGTCTCAAAAAAAAAAAAAAAAAAAAAAAAAAAAAAAAAAAAAAAGATACATTGGTCTTTAAACCCAAACCCCCTTTAAGGCATGTTGGTCTCAAGGGGATTTGGGATTGAAGCACAGCTTTCTGTTGAGGAAACCTAGGTGTCACTTTTTAGAACATTAAAAAGAAAGTTGTAGGGTGGGCTTTTCCATTTAAAGGAATGTGATGATCCTAGGTTCTGATGAGTGATAGGTGGTCTCCGTTTATACCCTTTCTTCTTTTGGCACCTGTAAGTTCCGGTAGTGGCCATCTTACATTCTCATGTCCTGCTGGAAGTGCCTAGTTGCCTGCAAAGCCAGCTAAGGCTTATTATTTCAAAAGAAGATTATTTAAAACATGAGTGACAGGTAGTCAGAAGAGAACAAAAGGACGCAAGATACTCTATAGCCAAGTCAGCTTGGAGGCAGGATGGGTTGCTGAGTGAAGTCGCCGCTCACTTTTGGATTCTTATGGACTGTGAGTTAGTCTTCCCTCTACACGGAGTCACAGGAAGGGTATAAATGCATGTTCCTGAGGTGCCCTCCCCCAAAGAATGTACCTGCACTCAAACCAGGATCTGTTTTTGCTGTTTTAATCATAAATAGACTAGTTAGTAGAAGACTTTTGAAGAACAAAGTAAAACTTTTTTTTTTCATTAAAAGATGTCCCAGAGGAAAGGCCCTGTGCAGCCAGTATATTCTAATGACTGCCTGGACCATGTCCTAATATGGTGGTTTTAAGTTGTTGGCCAAAATCCTTTAAAGACATACGAAACATCTGCCAACTTTTTAGCGAACTTAACAGGTTTCACTGACGTTTTCCTCAATTTTTGAATTTAGGTGGGATTTGCTTTCATGTCCTGTTTCAAAAACCAAGTGTCTCTTGACAGCCCACTGGTTCTTCCTGTCCTCTTGCTCTAGTCTGTATCAGAAAGCAGAATGACTGTACTTTTGTTTTACAAACAACCACCTGATAGGACGGACACTCCACGAGATAAGGAAAGGCACGTGCCCTTGAGCTTGAATGGAAGCAGCCTCTGGAGGGGGCAGCCACTGCCCTTCGAGGGAGAGCAGCTCTTCAGCAGTGGCCAGAGTGCCACGTGACTCTGCAGATGACCCCTGGGAGCCGGGTGATGGGCACCTGCTGGGGCTTTTGTTTTTTCTTTTTCACTGGCTGGCTTGATCCTCAGTGGCAAAAGGACCCCTGAGCCCCTTCTCCGAGCCCTGGAGCACTCCTCGGGACACCGAGTGGCCTCAGGGCTGGGTTCAGAGCTCCTCCCGCAGGGGGAGCCTCAGAAGTGGAGGCAGCTGCTGATGGGTGAGTTTACAACTTCTTATCCTGCCTAAGGCGAGTAGGCGTTTTTATTCCGTTTCCAGTCCTTGAGCTCAGCAGATCAAAATAACAGTGACCCTGCAACCCCACAGAGCCCGCGACACGCTCGCTTTCTTCCCCGCCCTGCCCCTTTAGTCCCCGCTCTGGAAGGCCAGGCAGTTTAGGTGTAAATAGGTATCTTTTATGGTTTCCAAATGAATTATTTGTGTGAGAGTAATTAAATCTGTAAGAAAACCTGTTGAGATTCTTCACTATGAATTATGACTTCTACAACATGTATTTTAGCAAAAACACGATGCTGGCCTCCACTGGATAGCTCAGTATGCTGATTGCCAGTGATAGTTCTGTACGCGTTACCAACAGCGTCTTTATTAACCCTCTTCCACATCCAGTGGAAATCATTGCTAGGCGGTATTTGTTGGTTGGCTGTTAGCTTTGCTTTATGATTTCATGTTTCTTTTAAAGGTTGTTTTGCATGTTGAATATTAAATTTTTTTTTTCTGTGTCTTCCTCTAATCTTTTTCTGTAATGGGAATT